TCTAGGAGGTTCTGATTCAGTAGATCTGGGAGAGTCAAGAATCTGTAATCAGCTGATCTCTATCAAGAGCTGATTTTGGGCTAGCTCACGTGCTAAGTGTTTGGTAAGTTCATGTTCTCAGTTTATATCTTCATGACGATTTGAGCAATGTCAAGCCATAACCAATGTCGTCAATGACACCCCCGTTTTACAGATGAGGAAACGGAAGCTAAGAACATCCAAAAGGGTTTGTTGGGGGGGGTGGGGAAAGCTGCTAAAAAAAGTTATGCAACTAGTACACCTAGTAACTGGTCGACTGGAGATTCCAACTCAGGCCCAGCAACTCCAGACCCCACTCTCTCAATCACTGTGAGACATAAGACTTTTGGGGGAGCTTCTGGTGATTTTAGTGATTAGTCAGCTTTTCGCAAAGCCTCCTAGAAGCCCATGCCACTCTCAAAGGGTGCATGTGTTTGAAATTTATGGCCCATCCCCCTCCAGTGTTTCTGGAAGGAAAATAGTGTAGAAACAAGATCATCGGAGGGAATACGACGAGCAGCTGAACCTCTTATCAGCATTTCCCAGCCTTTGGGCTACTCCGCGAGGTCCTGGTCTCACAGGCGGACCCAATCTGGGAACCAAGGGAGAATCTTTCTGTACACCTGGCACTTCTCGTCACGCCCCGTCCCCCGAACACCCAATCCAAAGCCCGTTGGGCACGTCTGATGTCCACTCAGAGCAATTATAATTGGCCATGGCGGACGATCGCTCCGCCTCCCGGGCGACCCCGCCTCCCTTTCATTCTGAAAGAAAGAACCTCAGCCTGGGCGTCCAATGAGAAGCGCCTTCACCTCAAAGATCCCGCCTCTTTCGGCGTCGACCCCGCCCCGAGGCCGGAAGGGATGCCCGCCTCCCTTGGCGAGATGAGCCAATCGAAGGGCTCTCACGGCCAGATGGACGGCAGCCGGCCCAATCCGCCGGGCCTCACGCGGCGCCGCCCGCCCCTCCGCCGGGCCCGAGTGGCGGCCGGGCGACGAGTGCGGGCCTCGGAGCGACTGCAGCGGCGGCGGCGGACGCGGCCTGAGGCGAGCGGCGGGGCGTGGGGCGGTGCCTCGGCCCGGGCTCGCCCTCGCCGGCGGGAGCGTCCATGGCCCCCGGGCGCCGGCGGGGCGCGGCCGCGGCCTGAGGGGCCATGTCCGGGGTGGTGCGGACCCTCAGCCGCTGCCTGCTGCCGGCCGAGGCCGGCGGGGCCCGCGAGCGCAGGGCGGGCAGCGGCGCGCGCGACGCGGAGCGCGAGGCCCGGAGGCGTAGCCGCGACATCGACGCGCTGCTGGCCCGCGAGCGGCGCGCGGTCCGGCGCCTGGTGAAGATCCTGCTGCTGGGCGCGGGCGAGAGCGGCAAGTCCACGTTCCTCAAGCAGATGCGCATCATCCACGGCCGCGAGTTCGACCAGAAGGCGCTGCTGGAGTTCCGCGACACCATCTTCGACAACATCCTCAAGGTGACGCGCGCCCCCCGCCCAGCACCTGCACCTTAAATCCTCTCTTCTTTCTTTTATTTTCTAGGGCTCAAGGGTTCTTGTTGATGCACGAGATAAGCTTGGCATTCCTTGGCAGTATTCTGAAAATGAGAAGCATGGGATGTTCCTGATGGCCTTCGAGAACAAGGCGGGGCTGCCTGTGGAGCCGGCCACCTTCCAGCTGTACGTCCCGGCCCTGAGCGCACTCTGGAGGGATTCTGGCATCAGGGAGGCTTTCAGCCGGAGAAGCGAGTTTCAGCTGGTGAGTGAGTAGGCCTTCTTGCTGGGCACCTGACTGAGCTGTGAATATTCTTCCTTCCTGACAGGGGGAGTCGGTGAAGTACTTCCTGGACAACTTGGACCGGATCGGCCAGCTGGTGAGTAAGCACGCCCGCCCGAAGAAGCTGGGCCTAAATTTCTGCCTCATCCTGTATTTTACAGAATTACTTTCCTAGTAAGCAAGATATCCTGCTGGCTAGGAAAGCCACCAAGGGAATTGTGGAGCATGACTTCGTTATTAAGAAGATCCCCTTTAAGATGGTGGATGTGGGCGGCCAGCGGTCCCAGCGCCAGAAGTGGTTCCAGTGCTTCGACGGGATCACGTCCATCCTGTTCATGGTCTCCTCCAGCGAGTACGACCAGGTCCTCATGGAGGACAGGCGCACCAACCGGCTGGTGGAGTCCATGAACATCTTCGAGACCATCGTCAACAACAAGCTCTTCTTCAACGTCTCCATCATTCTCTTCCTCAACAAGATGGACCTCCTGGTGGAGAAGGTGAAGACCGTGAGCATCAAGAAGCACTTCCCGGACTTCAGGGGCGACCCGCACAGGCTGGAGGACGTCCAGCGCTACCTGGTCCAGTGCTTCGACAGGAAGAGACGGAACCGCAGCAAGCCACTCTTCCACCACTTCACCACCGCCATCGACACCGAGAACGTCCGCTTCGTGTTCCATGCTGTGAAAGACACCATCCTGCAGGAGAACCTGAAGGACATCATGCTGCAGTGAGCGAGGAAGCCCCGGGGTTTGTCGTCGTTGAGCAGCCCCCACGGCTGTCGGTCAGACTCTTGGGTGTGTGTTGTCTGTGTGGTCCTTGAGTGGGTTTCTCGGATCCGTGCCCTGGAATACCTGGCTCAGGAATGCTGTCAGACCAGCCAGCCAGCGAGCTCTAGGCAAAAGGACATGGAAACTGTCACGTTAGCTACTGAATCCTGGGGGCGAGTGAAACTACTGAAAATCCGAGTGATGATGTTGTGAATACGGAACACCTAATCACACAGCTTGCTTTGCTTTTACAGAAACGTTCCTCTTTTTCTGACGCAGTTTAATTGAGGACCGTGTTGTGTGTGTATGTGTGTACACACGCTCTGTCTTTAATGACAGAAACACAAAAACCAGCTGGCCTTGCAGACGGCTTTTCTAACTCACAAGTCTTCCCTGAGACAGACTAACCTGAAAGCTTTGCCTAACAGTAGCTTGTAGAGATCCAGTGCACGCCGATGCTGCTAAACTCAGTGCCTGAGCCCGGCCCTGCAGCCCCAGCCGCAGTGTCTGAAGGCCACCTCCCAAAGGGAGCACGTTGCCTTTTCAAACTCCCGTGCCGATTTCCTAAGAGCCCCTAGTCCAAGCCTCTCAGATGAAGCTGAGGAGCCGTGCCTAGGATCCCTTCCCAGCTCTGAGGACGGGCTGCAGAGCTCTGCAGGTGTGGATTCACCTTACGCCCCTACAGCAGGCTCAGCCCTTCCCACCCTGCCCCATGCCCAGCAGCACAACACGGAGTGAGACAGGATGCCCACGGTGACTGCCGCTCCGTCCGTGCACACACAGCGGTGCTCTTCTCCCCTTAGCCACCCACTGCCCAACCCAACGGCAAAGACACAGAAACCAGGTCCCCTTGCAGACGGCTCTCCCATCTTCCTGCAAGTCATCTGCTCACACACAGTTGGCAGCACATAGCGTTTCCTTCTTTCAGAAACATTCCTCTTCTGGGGCTTCAGAAAGCTGGCAAGGCCACTAGCAGAGCTTTTGTTAATGCCCCAGCTGCTTGGCGAGCTAACAGCTGACCTTTCGGGAAGCCCACAGACGCTGGAGGAATCTTGAGTTTCTCCAAACTGCCGCTCCACCAGTGCCTTTGGACAGCCGTGCCTGTTCGCCGCTCTCCCTAAGTCTGATTCTCATCGAGGCCCCTCGCTTCTATGACTGTGCTTGCAGAAGAGTAAACACTCTCGGATGCCGCTGTCCTGGGGGAGCCCGCGGGAGCCTGTGAATGTTGATACGAGCTGGCCAGTCCTGGGCCCAGCTCACTTGTCCAGCTACCTGCCAGGTGGCTTTCACTGTGTTTAAAATACATTGCATTCCAAGCTGGTCCCCTCTGTGTATCACTCTACTGAGAAATCCTGCCTAGTGTGTTTTGGGATGTGTCCTAGCATTTACAAGAAAATGAAAAGCGTCCTCTTAATTGGCACCCGAATGTTGCTGTGGCTCAGTCACATATCCCAGGGCCCTCGTCCCGAGGCCGTGCTGCCCCGAGCCCCGAGCCCCTCTGCAGCTCACCCTTGGCTTGTTTTCCGCAAACCCGGTAAACGCAAGCCCTTGGGGCAGATGCAGAAGCAGAAGAGGGAGGGGAAACCTGCCTCTGGGTCACCCTGTTAGCACAGCGTTCTCATCGGGAGACAGCATGGAACTCTCTCTCGCAGTGCTCGAGGCTGTGTGTCAGTGTTTGCTGGGCTTGTGGCTCCTTTTTTGGCTGGATAAAGAAGTCGCTGTTTTTGTACTGCTTCTGTGGCTCTTCACAGACCTCACGGATGTGACCGGAGATGAGTGCCGATGACCACGTTTTAAAGGAGAAAGAGAGCTCCTGGTGGGGCCCTCGGGGTGGTCTCAGGTCCCATTTGCAGTCTGCAACAGTGACGCGCAGCCCGGTCCGGAGCGTGGTGAGCTTTGTTTGCCTTCTGGGTCAGCTTTCGCTGTGTCTCCTGTGTGTGTTAGAATCCAGAGCCCAGAGGAAGTGCAAGCGGGTCCTCCGCCAACGGGGAGAGCCTCTTCGCGGCGCTGTTGGCGACAGCAGCGCTGTGATTCGCGTAGCAGGGGAGTTGTTTGAAACACCTTCCTGAGTAGTCCGGCCTTGTCAATGAGTGCTTGTTTTCCTTTAAACAGTCTGACATATTTACTCGTCACTTTCAAACCAGAAGCATGAGAGGAAGGAGATATTGTGGGGTCCGTTTAACTCGATAGAAAGCGCAGGGGGATGGCCCCCGGCGCGGGCTCTTGACCCGCTCAGCGCTGACCCCACCGCCCTGGCCGAGGCACTTGGCCTTGCTGAGCTGGACTTCCTCCTCCTCCTCCTCATGACCGGGGTGAATTAGAACGTTTTTAAAGACACCCCCTTCCAAATTCTGTAACACATTGTAATTGGAGAAGAAGGAAACTCTGCAAGGCTAAACTGTCATTCACAACTTGGCTACACATAGACTCTAGTCAGTTTTGTCTCCAGAACCTTAGGCTTTTGTATTTTTTAATTTTAATTTCACTGTTAATCCTTATTGTCTTTTTTATTAAGATGTTGGAAAAGCAGGAGGTAGTTGTGCCTCAATTATTGCAAAAATGTAACAATAAAGTTCCTCAAAATAAGATCTGTTCCTCATAGCTATACTGTGTACACATAAGACGCATATAGGGTTTTACTGAAATCTATTTTTAACTCTTATGTTCGTAGAGAAATTGTTTCAAGGATTTTGAGTCATAGGTCTGTAATTTATAGAGATCTCTAGAATTCTTATTGTAATTTTCCTACTTCTTTGATAAAAGAAAAATAAGTCAGATTGTTAACTCCAAGATTGAAAAAAAAAACTCTTGAAAGAAGATTATTAGTTGTAACTAATTTAGGGGTTCTGGGCACAGACATCTAACCTGGTATTGTAAGGCAGAGGCTCCCATTGGAATGGTAGTGGTCCGGGTCAGTTGTTCATGGTGTAAGCTTTGCACAGTGTATTAACATTGGGAGGGTCTGGCTTGAAAATTTGGCCACCCTCAGCCTCTGAATGTTTATTAAAATAAATTTAGTCTTTCTTTGCTTAATATAAAATAGTGCCAGTATTCAAAACCAACACTAAATTG